CCATGATTTCCACTAATGATCCAGTTTATTAATTAGGTCAGGACATTTTTCCACCTTGTGCTATCCATTTTGGAATGCTGAAAAGGGTTAAAAAAAAAAACTTCTAAGAGAACACTGTAGGCGAAGAAAAAGAGAGAAATTTTAAATTAGTTATCAACTCTTCTAAGGATTCCAGTTGGAGGAGTAGATCGAAAGTGCTTTTTCGATTATTTATGGGTTTCGAAGATTCTTCCTACTCCACTAGGCAGAAAAACAGAGTTGTAATATACAGCATTTAGAATTCATAATCCTTAGCATTATTTCTCTGAACTCGACATCCTAAATAGCCAGCGTTTACTAATTCCAGAGCTGAGTGTAGTTTTGTAGGAAGTTCTACTGAATGCGGAGACCAAAGGGGAGCCTGCCTGCTCTGAGGGTTTTGTTGAGGCTGAGTGTGAACTCCGGGCGAGAAAGCGCATCTCAGCTCTTAGATCACACCCACTCAGGGTGTGCGTGTGTGTGTGCGCGGGTGCCTGCGCGCGTGTGTACGTGTGGGGAGGTGTGCGCCAAAGGGGTGGGGTGAGGGGCGGCGAGGAGGGCTGTAGGTGAAGCGCGGGGAGAGGGAGGTCGCCCGCTCCGGCCTCTCCCCCAGGGGCCCTGCGGCTGGCCAGCGCTCCGGCTGCACCTCCTGGTGCGCGCCGCGGCGGCGCCACAGGCCCCTCGACCCTTTGACCACCGCCCTCGGGCCGCGCGTCCGGCAGCCGGGACCGGTGATGGCGCGGGACTGACGGCCGTCTCCTCCCAGACCCCTCTGTCCCGCCTGGGGCTCGCTGGGGCTGCGGCGCCGCCCCGAGCTGCATGTGGGGCGGGCGCGCCCGAGCCCAGAGCGAGCGGCCCTCGGCGCCCCCGAGGCGGTGCCCCGCCGCGCCAGAGTACGAGGAGGAGCGGCGGGCCGGGCCAGGCTCCCCACGCGCCGCAGCCTCGGAGCACGGGCTCCCCGGAGGGGACTTGGGGCGTCCCAGCCCAGGAGGAAGGACCCGGAAGCAGAAGCGGAGCCGCGAGTCGAGCCGAGCCACTGCCCCCGCTGCCCGCGGGCGCCGGGTGGGGGTCCCGGCGGCTGGATGGGCAGCGGCGGCGCGGGCCGCGGGCGGCGATGGGCGAGGAGCAGAGCACGGTGAGCGGCGGCGGCGGGCCCCAGGAGTCGCAGACCCTGGCCAGTGGCACTGCGGGCCACCCTGAGCCCCCGAGGCCTCAGGGGGACAGCGCCCGGGCGCCCCCGCTGCGCGCCGCCTCCGCGGAGCCGAGCGGCGGTGGCTGCGGAAGCGACTGGGGCTGCGCGGACACCAGCGCCCCAGAGCCCGCGAGGAGCCTGGGGCCCCCGGGCTGGAGTAAGAGCCGAGCACCGGCGCAGCCTGCGGGACTGGCACTCACCGGGCCTCTCAATCCCCAGACCTTGCCACTGCAGTTGGAGCTGGAGGAGGAAGAGGAGGAAGCTGGGGATCGAAAAGAGGGAGGGGATGAACAGCAGGAGGCGCCCCCCGGCGAAGAGCTGGAGCCCAGGACCCGCGTGGGGGCCGCCGACGGACTGGTCCTGGACGTGCTGGGTCAGCGGCGCCCGTCCCTCGCCAAGAGACAAGTCTTCTGCTCCGTGTACTGCGTGGAGAGCGACCTGCCCGAGGCCCCCGCCTCGGAGCAGCTCTCGCCGCCCGCGTCGCCACCTGGGGCTCCGCCAGTGTTGAACCCTCCCAGCACCCGCTCTTCCTTCCCCAGCCCCCGACTGTCCCTCCCAACGGATTCCCTCTCCCCCGACGGCGGCAGCATCGAGCTGGAGTTCTACCTGGCGCCCGAGCCGTTCTCCATGCCCAGCCTGTTGGGAGCTCCACCCTACTCTGGCCTGGGCGGTGTAGGGGATCCCTATGTGCCCCTCATGGTGCTGATGTGCCGGGTGTGCCTGGAAGACAAGCCCATCAAGCCCCTGCCTTGCTGCAAGAAGGCCGTGTGCGAGGAGTGCCTCAAAGTCTACCTGAGCGCCCAGGTAACTTCACCCCCTTCTCTTCCCCATTTATCTTTTTCCTTCCATCTGCTCTTCCATCATGCAGGTACAACTTGGCCAAGTAGAAATCAAATGCCCCATCACAGAGTGTTTTGAATTCTTGGAAGAAACAACTGTTGTCTATAACTTAACGCATGAAGACTCCATCAAGTATAAGTACTTCTTGGAACTTGGCCGTATTGATTCCAGCACCAAGCCATGTCCTCAGTGCAAGCACTTTACAACCTTCAAGAAAAAAGGACATATTCCCACCCCTTCCAGATCAGAAAGCAAATACAAAGTAAGCATTTTCACCAGAGCTGTGGGTTAGATCTAGTAATTAATATGATTTTTTTCTTACACAGATCCAGTGCCCTACCTGCCAATTCGTCTGGTGTTTTAAGTGCCACTCTCCTTGGCATGAAGGTGTTAACTGCAAGGAGTACAAAAAAGGAGACAAATTGTTGCGTCACTGGGCCAGCGAAATTGAGCATGGGCAGAGGAATGCCCAGAAGTGTCCAAAGTGCAAGGTGAGATAACTTTTAGGAGGAAAAGAAAAAACTTTCCTTCTCCTTCCCTCTCTTGCTGATACAGATCCACATCCAGCGAACTGAAGGATGTGACCATATGACCTGCTCACAATGTAACACTAATTTTTGTTACCGATGTGGTGAGAGATACCGCCAGCTCCGATTTTTTGGAGACCACACATCAAACCTCAGTATATTTGGATGCAAATATCGCTACCTCCCAGAGAGACCTCATTTAAGGAGATTAGTGCGAGGGTCAGTCTGTGGTGAGTGTCTGACATACTTATGGGTGTCTTCCCTCCTTAAATAATTTTGCCTTTTGTTTTCCAGCTGGAAAATTATTCATTGCACCTCTAATTATGGTTTTGGGATTGGCACTAGGGGCCATAGCGGTTGTAATCGGTAAGAAACACTTCATGCATCTGAGATTAGAAATGTAATAGATATTATTATCTGTATTATACAGTTGAGGAAATTAAGACTTACTGGAACCTCATAAGTGGTAGAACCAGGAATCAAACCCAACATTTGGCTCCACAGCCTGTGTTGTTAAGTGATATGCTATACTGCCTGAAACAAGTGTGAGTATCATAGTGTGCAAATGATATGACTGCCTAACTAACTTTAATTTTTTCTTATCCCTAGGTTTATTTGTATTTCCTATCTATTGCCTTTGTAAAAAACAGAGAAAACGATCACGGACAGGTATGCACTGGTAACATGCAGATGATTTCATCCAGCTAAGCTGGTTGGAGTAGGAGCGATACCAAAGGGTACACCCATCTGTGAGTCACATCTTGAAAAACACTGAGAGGAACCTTCTACCATCTCATCTCCCAGTGATTCTCCGTGGGCCACAATGCCTCTAGCTATGGTGCACTCCCAACATGGTATCCTGTCCTTTCCCTAAACAAATTGCTGCTGCTTTTAAAAAATGGTCACTTTCATAAACTATAAACATCTATATCATAACTCTGACCTTTGTGGTTCTTGGAAGAAGATATTTTAAGAACCAGTTATCCTAAGAATTCTGAGCACGCCTCTTCTGAGAATTGCTTGGACTGTCTTTGAACTCTGCACCTCCTTCCAGGCCATCTTGTGAGACTTGGTGTTAATAGCTGAAGTCCTATCTGTACCAACAAGCAAGGCCACTTTTCAGAAGATAAGAGTTCACTGAATGCACCTATTATAATCTGTGGCCCCAGCAGTATAATTCTTTTATCTTTCAAATGTTATAATTGCAAAAAATCTCAATGTCCAAAAGGGAATGAGTGAAACTAAATTAATGAGAAGAATATTAAGTTACTGAAGTGTATATGCGTAGGGGCGTGAATGTGTGTGTATATAAATATGTATTAAAACTAGGCCCAGTAACCTTGTACTTACCCAGTTCCATGCCGCTACACTATTTTTCCACATTTTCATAGACCTATTGAAAGATGATGGCTCCTTTGTGGACATAATTTAGCAATGTATTAAATTAAAGTCAATGTAGACAACAGGCCATTTCGATACTGAACTTTTCTATTTCTTGCTCTTTCTTTTTGTCACACAAACACAGAAATTTGTGCAACGTCACCCCAAGGAGTATTAAGCTTTGTAAACTGACAAAACTGGCTGCTTTTAGGAAATTCTCAAGACACAAATATTCAGTCTTTTTAAAATTCTTACATTTTGGAAAACATGCTTCACTCTATAGATAGATCCTTCACATTGGGATTATTTAATCCCAAAAACAAGTTTGCTGTAGACAACTGCTTAAGCCTTTAAAAAATTCCTATTCTGCTAATTTTTTAACCAACTTGTAATTATAGATAATTCTGCTTTAGGTCAAGGTCTTACATCATTTAATATCCTAACCTTGTTATCTCTTGCCTCCTCCTCTCTGTTTTTATTTGTTTTCAAGGTTTTTCATAAAAACAAATACTAGTTTTGAAGGATTTTTTCTTACATTTAACTGCTCAAACATAATATTTTTGGGGACACCTTCTTATGGAGGAGTTTGAAAACTTTTTATGTTCTTGAGTTTGTCCAATATCAGCTGCTTTTGGGAAAGGAAACAAAAAAGTGAAGGAAATATTTTCAGGAAGTTTTTCTCAACCTACAAAAGCTTTAAAAATAAGAAATTGACAAGTAACTAGACTATGATATGCCTTTGCTTTCATCACAAAAGTTCATCAGCAAACAGGAAAAAAAAAGACCCCTAAAAAGCCTAAAGCTTTAAATTGTCTCCAAATTCTTAAAATTAGTCATCTGTCTTAGATGTACATTTATTTGTCAGCAACCTTGTCTGATTTGAAATAGATGATATGATAAAACATGCATTAACATGAGTAGTTTATTTTTGTTGGGCTCCAGAGTGTAAGAATATTTTATTTTTTGTTTGACATAAAAAGTGAAGTTGACTTGCGTGAATAACAATCCAGCATGCTTTCATTCTTTCTGAATAACACAGAATAACTGTGCTACAGCTTCTGGATTAGTTGTCTATTTCCAGTTAGAGGAGTGTGTGACATTTATGGTTTGGGAATAGCATATTTCTAAAGCATAATATAATACAAGAAATAGTGATGCTCTGTTTTCACAAATTTATCTTTTCATTCACCCATCCATCCATTTAACAGATATTTATTGAGTGCCTATCTTAGGTGTAATAGTATTTAAGACTGAAAGAAGGAGAATTTCTAACCTGTCATAAGAGTAAGGTTTCGTAAATTCATCTTTCCTGAACTTAGGCATTAGTTTGGCAATATGTGAATATGATGAACTCTAAACCTAGCTGATCTGTATATGTATGATGTATATATGTCATATGTATGATATATATGAAATATTCCCATAACTGCATATGAACACATATGCCATATACATATATACCAACGGGCTGAATAACATACTCTTTTGTCTTGGATAATCTGTTTTCTGGGTTATGTATCTGTTGTCTTTGGCCTACTCAGGGATTTTTATTTCTTTAAATAACTTATCTTTTGGACATATTTTTATATTATTTGGAAAACTTTCCAATATTCCTGTTACAAAGTGGTGTCTGTTTTCAGTGATGGCTATTTCATCAGTGCTTGAAATAGTGTGCACTGTGTTGCACAGGTTTTTCATTTTTCTATTGAGTAGATATTTTTAAATTAACATACACATTTTTCTCTTTAAAGGGTCATATCTATTAGGCCTTTCCCTGCTGGTAACTTAAAATGATTATTTGTGAATTTTTTACTAAGTTTCATCAAGATCTTAAAAAGAGAGAAGAAAATAAAAAGTATTATTTATATGTCAGTGCCAACTTTGAAGGTAAAACAGTAGTAGTAACTTTTGGGAGAAATTCTAAAAACTACTTTAAAAAGAAGCGTGCACATAAAATAAATATCTTTCTATCCAAGGCTTGTCATTTTATATGCTTTTATTGTAAATTTAATATATACTACTTTAAAAAATTGAACTATACAGAATTTATAAAATACAACTTTCTCTACTTACCCCACCTCTTATTTTCTAGGGGTAACCACTGTTAATGGTTTGGTATGTGTCCTTCCAGACACTTTCTACAAATATACAAATAAGTGTGTTTGTGTATGTGTCTGTGTGTGTATTCATTTTATACAAATAGAAAAATATTCTTACTGTGCTGTGACTCTTTGTCATTTTATTATATATTAATAGATACCTTTCCATAAGCGTTTAAATAGATTTACCTCATTCTTTTATAAATTACTGCATAATCCATTGTAGGAGTATACTTTAACTTATTGAATTAGTCCCCTGTTGAATGGACTACAAGATTATTTTCACTTCTCTATTACAAAGAAAGCAAGAGTGAAGACCCTTTTGCATATATTTTTGTCACCTTGCATGAACATATCCATAAGGTTGTACATTTGTTTTTTACAAGATCTTTGTAATAAACATTTTAATGTAATTTCAGGAGATGAGGTCATAGAGATAATATGAGACCCTTTTTTGGATAAAAAGAAAGATTGTACAGGAGTGCATAATTTTTAAAGAAAATCGTCTTTTGAAGGGTAATTTCCTTTCTGCCTGATTAGCCAAATAAATACCTTGCCAAAACTTACAATAGGAAATTTTTTTTCAATAAAAATAAAATTTGAGGAGATGTGTGTCAGATAATGTGAGAGAGATGAATTGACTTTTGGATTGCCTCATTTTAAAACTTGAGGGATTTAAATCAAATACCCAAGCCAAATTGGTGATACTTTTCGCATTTTTAGTAACACTATCCACTTTTGTGTATGTTGCTTGACAGAGGAACTTAATTATGCCATTGTGAAAAGTAGGAAAGAATATGTTGGCAATTATAAATGCCCACAGCAATTCCCAGAAAAATACATTAGATTATGTACGATTTAGTGATTTGGTGGGATAATTATAAATCGTGGAATAATTTATATATGTGGAGTAAGAAGAGAGGGGTCAAACCTTTTGGTACAAGCAACATCTTGTTGCCACCACCTTGATTTTCTCATAGGTGCTATTGTGTCCTAAGAGTAGAACAGACAAGAAAACAAAGATAATTAAACACAAGTCAGGTTACAACATGATATCTTTAATTGTACTTTCTCTGCTGTGGTATCAAGATTCAGTGGTGCTTGTCAGAAAATACCTTGTTCTGTGACTCTGACTATCTCTTGAGTCCCAAGGCTCCAATTGAGCCTTTATCTTTCAACCTTACCACCCAAGTATATGACCAACTGTTCTCCTAAAATACCTATGAACCACTGTAATCATTTCCAGTCCCTGATGCCCCTCTTCAACCTCATTTTTCTCCATACCTCTGCTATTCTAACTATTCCTCTTCACTGAAGGAGAAGAGGAGAGACAGGAGGGGCCTAAAAACTCACTCTGGTATGTGGGAAACATTAGAATTCCTTCCTGACCTTTGTCAAATGAGGGCACATCTGCCAAGACATCAGTCCAGCTTCTCCCTTGTTAAATGAAATTGTTTTTAACATTACACTTTTATACTGGCTGTTACATTAGAATTACAAAAAAGTTAGTGGCCTCTATAACCTTAATTGGCATACTTTACTACAAAAATAAGAAAATGTATGCCAAAAAACGTTTTTAGATTTTAATTTTATAAGCAACCTGCACATAAGCCTTAATGTGAGTCTTCACATTGGATTATATTTTTATTCTCCCATATTTGTGGCTGAAATCTCTCCCAACTATTGAGAGTGATCTTTCCCATGGTCTGCTTTATTGTTTTGTGTTAATATCTATTATAAATATAGCCTTAAAATTTTGTAATGCACTTTAAAATATTTGTGCCATTTAAATAATGACAAAGCAATCAATGCATACATTTCAATGGAGACAGTATACAAAGTTAAAGCAACTGATACATATATTTCAGTGGAGACAGTAGGATAACAGTGTTAGCAAATATGTGTCATCTCTTTAAATTTGGGAGGAATCAGAAGCTAAAGATTTAAAACAAATAAAACATACCTGAAGAAAAGTAGCAATTTCTGAAATTGTAGTAATCTTGGAATGGTTATCAAACCTAGCAAATAATACTTAATAAGTGTTACCTAATATACCTAATTGGAATGTTTGTTTAAAATATTAAATTAATTTATACTGAAAGTTTTAACTGCAATTTCATAATTCATGAATTCTATAAAAGAAATCTCCCTCACTAAAAATATGATCAATCAAAACTACCAGTTTTGCACACCAATCCCAAGTTTAAGCATATTTTGTATTTAAAGTTATAATTTAATTATGATACTGTCCCCCTAATATGGAAAATAAGTTACAAAATTCTTTTTTTTTTTTTTTTTTTTTTGAGACAGAGGTTCTCTCAATGTTGCCCAGGCTGGTCTCAAACTCTTGGGCTCAAGCGATCCTCCCTCCTCTGCCTCTGGAGTAGCTGGGATTACAAGCACGTGCCTACTATGCCTGTCTTCAAAATCACATTGTTAATTTTTATAGCCACAATTATTAATTTGATAAAACAAATAATTTTATAGAAGCATTAAAGTATTATCAGAACAAAATCAGAGTTCCAAAATTTGGGGAGTATTTTAAGATTGTGAAATGTTACCTTTTGGATGCAAACCAATGATACAAATCTTTAAGAAAGAATTACAGTGGGACTCCTTTGAAACTCTGATTTTGAAAATAGAACAAATACACATTTCATAGCCAAACTTTGTGTGGGACTTCTATTGTTACTAATTGTAAGGCTGTAACTTTGGTTGACTTCATCCAAATCCAAGAAACAGAGTCACAGTAGTGAGACTATTCTCATTGCTTCTTTGGAGCATTAGCTGAAGCTTTACCATATCACATACCTTACAAAATCCCTATACATATTGCCAGTTTTAAAAGAATGTAATTATGCATGTTACAAACTATATATATCTTTTTGGCTAGAGAAGTGACTATTTTAGAATAACAGTATGAATGTAAAAGGCAATAATTTTTTTTAAATACACAAAACATTGCCATTGCCCTTTTTTGTCACTTCCTTTTTTCTTCTAAAAATTTTCATTTGGTGTATCTAACTTTGTATCACTTAAATTATTCAGACTTACTAAGATAAAAAATACTTTTTTTCAGTTCTGTGCTATATTCTGTCACTCTATTCCATTATTAATACTAAATGACTTTCCTTGTGAAATGATACCCACATACTACAACATCAAGCTCCTTTTTCTCTTAAATTTCCTAATTATCTTGATTTTTGCCTCTGCAGTCTTCTTCCCATCTTGGCCAAGTGTGGGATAAATTCTGTCTCGCCCGTAACTCCTTTCACTGTAATGAAATGAATTCAACACTGAACGCACTCCAGAATTTAGCTCTGGTAGTGAGCATAATTTACCTTGGCTTATTTTATTTGTAAATGGAAATGTATCAGGAGTGCCTGGAACACTTTTCCCTCTTGATAGGAGTTGGAGAACACTGCCTAGCCCTCTGCCAAGAAGTAAGTCAAGCAAATGAAGATACCAGTTGGATCAGAGGGCCTAATAATAGTCTAAAACCAAGCTTCAGAAATTGCTTCGTGACTGTTGTAAGATCAATATTGTGTTTGCGTATTAGTTGGACAGAAAGCATGTGTGGACATTCATCCAACCTGACCCCAGGTCATTCATTCTCCATCCAAAAAGGGTTATAGGTATGGTTTATGGTCTTTGTTTCAGCAAAACGTCCTACAGCTTGGACTTGGGGTGGATTTATATAGTGTAGCATTTGTATATAAGATTCAATTATGGATTCATGCTCTGTGAACATTGTTAGATTTTTAATAATCTAAAGTAGGTCACATTGAATGTAACTGATATTAACCCTATTCTAGAGAAAACATTTGTCATTTGCAAGTGTTTGACTTTTTTATTGATATGATTTAGATATGCCACACTCAATATATTTAGTATAGATTCAGTACATAACAGGAAAGAAAAAGGGAGAGACAGACTTGAGTGTTAAAGGACCCCAGAAATTGCTGAAATGTCCTTTTAGATTCTTGTGGCTGGCAAGCTATGCTGTCATTGGTTCTCTGCGAATCTGTGATGTGTTCACTTCGCCATGCCCCAGCTTGGGAAATATTCTTAGTAATCCAATCAAATCCTTAAAAACAGCATTTTTGTGAATGTATTACTTCTTCAATATCCCCATATATTTGTATTGTTTCAAGCCACTAGTATCTAAATTTTTGATATAAATATCTAAATTCTTTCATTTTATAGAAAATTAGCATGCTTTATGTTTCTTTATAATGAAAAGTCTAGATAAAGTATCATAATTTCATTATCAGCTGACAAGAAACCCTTCTAAGACCCATTTTTTTAAGTGTCATATGGCAACTCCTCAATAGCTTACTTTTATTATTTGATCATTTTCATCACAATTGCAATCCTCTAGAGGGTATTTTAAAAAGTAGACCAACCTTATGTTTCACGTGAAACATAGAATAATAATTAGTTTGTATATATATAAAACCATTTACCTTGACAAGGACAATCTGTTACAGATTTTTAATATGAAAATTGACAATTTTGTTGCTTTTAGAAGCAATTAACATAGTAATTAGTAAATTCTGAGAGATGACAGAAATGATTTTCTGTAGAAGGAACACAACAGTGATGTTAAAATGTTAACAAAGAACCAGTTGTTTTGATTCTATTTTAAACAAAATTGTAAGGCAATTTTATGAAACAAACATTTATATCAATGTATATCTATTTCAAAACTGTGGGACAATTATTCATTCTTTTCCCAAATAGAGTAAAATATTAAAGAGAAAAAAATTCGAGTGTTTATCTGTTATTACTGTATATTCAGAAATTACAGTTCTAAGGAATTATTGTCATCCTCTAAGTATCAGAATGTATTCCATTTTAATTATATTCTCCTTAACAATAGAAAATTAGAAGAAATTTCTTGATCATAAGATGAATAGTAATTTGTACCAGATCTTGTCCATCATTTCATTAGATTGCATATTTTTAGTTTTCTATAAAATTTGCAGCCATTTTCCAAATAAAGTAAGTTATAATATTTTTCAAGTTTAAAATGGACCGGGTTGAAAAGAGATTTCATTGATTCTTTTTAATGATATTGGAAAATATTTATGCAATTTTATTTTTTAACCTTTTCTCCATTTCATTAGTTATACTATTAACTTTGATAATCACAAAACTATGTGGAAGAAATCATTCTGATTATATTTTATGAAAGAGAGGGGTAGAGTAAATTTTTTAATTAGACAATGTTGATATGCAGAAATCTCTCAAAAGAAATTGCAAAGGAAAAATTACGTTGAGATGAAATGTTGAGAAATAAGGAGTATCTTAAAAACCTAATTTCTTACACTTTTTAGAGCAATCAACTTATTTCCAAATTATTATTTCATGCTGTTGTTTCCATGAATTGTGTTTTTAGCATAGTATATACTTTTCTACCACGTTAGCATTTACACTCTAATTACTGAAAATAAAGGAAGAAGTTGGTGAATAAAAGCCAGGGAAACTGGGTTTATTCTCATTTTCCAATAGCACTAATGTATAATCCCTTTAACCTTCCATATGGTGCTTTGTGTGATGAGTATATAACATTCATATACGTTATTAGTGCCTTATTTTTTTCACTTGACTTTATTTCTTATCTAAAGAGCCATATATTTTTTGTGAGTGTTCTTTGGTCCCTCTATTTAAAGTGCTAAGGAGAAAGCATATCTTTAGGGATGTATATAGGCTGCGTTTGCTACCTTAATCTACTGTATTATCTCTAAAACAGGTTAGCCAATGTATTTTTCTTAAATTCATTGTTCATTTTTAAGCTAACCTATACAAATGGATATTAAACACCAGAAATTAAAGCCATTAAAATTGAATTGTACTTTAAAACCATAAAAAATGCTAATTAAGTTTAGAACAGGAGTTGAAATGACTCTCAGTTTTATCTATAGCTCCAATTAGGACAAAATTACTTTACAAAAAGCATTAAAAATAAAAGTAACTGTATGGTACTTCAGGAATTTGACCAGTTCCTTACAACTTATTCTTGGCAATATTTTGTCAGTAATATACTTTCATACAGATGCTAGAGAACCATGGTGTCTGCTATTTACATGTTATTTGTTCCCAGTGAGCTTTATCAACATCAACCCTGTTTATATAATATGTTATTTTGCTCTTCTTGATCTGTGCCTTTTGTTTTAGCTTTATACAAAATGCTAGGTTTGTTATATTCTTTATGTATCATAATATATAATTCAACTTTTCCTGATGAATGTATGCTGAATAATTAAACTAAACCATGTGCTTAGAAAAGACAAAGACAGGTTGTATATGCAGTTATGTGTAAATATTTGACAAAGAAAAAAAAAGGAAAAGAATCTTCCTGCCAACAGGTAGGTCCTGCTGGACAGGACCTGAAAATTAAGAGATTTTTTTTTTTAAGCAGTGAAATTTAAAAATCTATTACCTCAAGAATTTTCAGTCGATATGTCAATGTACTGTTCCTTCTCAGTAAGTACAGTGTCACATGCTGCTGGCGGTAAAAGCAACCCAAGTGTCAGATCACACAAATTTTAGGGACAAGTCTTTCAAAAGACGGACACCTTGTGATATTTTGGAGTCTAATTTCCGACTTTTCGTAATGTCCCAATGACCTTTTGTTGTGGTTGGGCTTTTATAAAAAATTATTTTCGGTTGGTTGTTGTAGAATGGAAGAGTAATCTTAATTATGAAATCAGATTGCATGGAAGAATATAAAGACACTCACTCGGATGAAAACTATAACGGTTTTCAAACTATTTTGATGGTCATTGTACGAGCTATTGTATGGATTACTGTGGAGTGCTGTTTACCACATGATGTGTGCAATACATCATGCAATGTTATTTAGCAATGCGTAATAAAAGTTTTTAAAAGAGAAAATTCTTGTCTTTTTTTCCAATAGGTTTGGATTT